CCCCTCAACTGCTTTTCCAACCAAATATTCCTCCCCCTGCAGGATCCCAGGGCCATCCAATCAACCGGCCAATGACGGTTTCAGAGAAGCGGTCCTGGGGAGGGGTATTATCTGCAGGAACACGTCCTGCCAACTTTGTAGTCGAGTCACCTATTTCGGTTGGTAGCGGCCGCTATTTCTTTAAAAGGGCAGTGGATTTCGAAACAGGAGGGGGAGGTCAGGAAAAGGAACTCAGCTGCCTTTGATAACTGCCCTGCAGCCTTCCCTTCCCGGAGCGCGTGCTCGGCTCGGGAAGCGCCCGCGGCCGCCGCATCCCCGAGCGGGCGCGTGGCGCCACCTCTTTCCGGGGCGCCCACCTTCCCCGGGAATCCCCCCGCCCGACGGTCCCCCAGCGTCTGCGGCGCGGCCGCCCCGGCTTTGTCTCCGGCGTCGCGCTCGGGCGCCCGCTCTCCCCACATTTCCCCGTGTGCAGGCTGTAACCCGATCTCCCATTTCCTGGTGGATTCTCTTAAAGAGGCAGCGGTCGAGAAGCAGAACAAAGGCTATTGTTTTATTTCCTCCTTCGGATTCCGCGTCCTAACCGGAATGGCCCTTCATAGATAATTACTTTCGTTGCATCTGCGCTTAGTGAAACGTTTCAAAACCCTTGTGCACATCGATGTATCCAAGAGACGGAGCCAGGGGAGGTGGGAGGAGTTTAATAAAACCTGTTTTGTGGTGTCTGGGGCCACAATGTAACGTTTTTTAAAGGTGTCTTCCTTAAGCCCGGAAATTGGCTCGGCCAGCGGGAGGTCTCGCGGCGTGGAGGGCGGGCGCCCGCACCGGGGGCCGGCCTGGGGGGCTGCGCCGCTCGCCCCGCTCGCAGCCGCGGCCCCACGCGGCCCCGCTACCCGGGTTTCCTCCGCCCGCGCCCCCGCGGCCGCCCCTCCCCCGCGCAGCTTTTATTTCCCCGATGCCGGGCTGTAACCCGAGCTTTTATTTCCTGGTGGCTCCTTTAAGAGGCAGAGCTCAGTGCTGGGAATTCACGTCAGTTTCTGCACTGAAACTCTCAAGATCAATGAGCAAAGAGCTTTCTCAGTTCTGCCTTTCAGTTTCTCTCTTCCAGGAAGGAAAACATTCGAGAGAGCGAGGGAGAGCCGCGGGAGGGCGGGGGGCGGGGGCGCCGGCTGCGGGTGGGAGGAGAGACCGGGAGGCCGGCCGGGCTGCGTCCCGGGTCCCCGCGCCGCGCCGCGACCTGCAGACCCCGCCGCCGCGCTCGGGCCCGTCTCCCACGCCCCCGCCGCCCCGCGCGCCCAACTCCGCCGGCCGCCCCGCCCCGCCCCGCGCGCTCCAGACCCCCGGGGCGGCTGCCGGGAGAGATGCTGGAAGAAACTTCTTAAATGACCGCGTCTGGCTGGCCGTGGAGCCTTTCTGGGTTGGGGAGAGGAAAGGAAAGTGGAAAAAACCTGAGAACTTCCTGATCTCTCTCGCTGTGAGACATGTCTGAGACTCCTGCTCAGTGTAGCATTAAGGTAAAAATCTTCTCCCCTCCTTCTACGTGGTGAGTGTGATCTCAAATATTTCTGTTGATCTCAGGTTTTTCATCTGAAAAATGAGGATGCTGGTCTCAATTTCTAAGGCCCCTTCCTGCCCAAACTTACCAGGAGGAAAGAAGCTGGAAGTAGAAAGCAGGAGAGGTTCAAAAAGAAAATGGGATGCATCTCCTTTAGTAAGCTCTACTCTGGAGAAGGACGTTGTCCTTCAAGTACAAACCTTTTCACCGACTTGGGGAGTTTCCCCCCATTGTATCCCACCCCATCTTTTTCTGCCATCGTGCACTGTGTCGTTTGAATGTGCTGCTTTGTCAGGGCTGGGGGCTTCCTTGGTGCTCCAGCTTGGCCACATCCGACACACAGACCACCCCGTCCTCCTTCTGCCTCTAGAGGACCAAGAACAACCCTTGTTCTGAAAGCACCCTGTCCCTGAGCCTGAACACATGACCCTGGATGTCAGAAGATGCTCTTCTCCATTTCAATTGCCCAATTCCAGCTCTGTAATCATTATGTTAAATGATACAAGTTTCAAAAAATATATATTTCTAATAGACTTTCTATTATCTTCCTTAAATCCACAGTGTCACTTTCATTCTTACTCCTCATTTTGGGGTGAAAGTGTAGAAAGATTGTGGCTTTAGAATCTGACGTACTTTGCTTCAAATTCTAGCACCACTGTGTGACATTGGGAAGCCCGTTCTTTAACCCCACTCAGACTCTGTTTCTCCATTGATGAAATAGAAACATACAGTATCTTATGTGTCTGGCACATGGAAGGTACTCAGCATATTAATATTAACCACTTTGGGCTGGGCGCAGTGGCTCACGCCTGTAATTGCAGCACTTTGGGAGGCCAAAGCAGGCGGATCATGAGGTCAGGAGATTGAGACTATCCTGGTTAACACAGTGAAACCCTGTCTCTACTAAAAATACAAAAATTTAGCCAGGCATGGTGGCAGGTGCCTGTAGTCCCAGCTGCTCGGGAGGCTGAGGCAGGAGAATGGCGTGAATCCGGGAGGCAGAGCTTGCAGTGAGCCGAGATCGCACCACTGCAGTGCAGCCTGGGAGACAGAGCGAGACTCCATCTCAAAAAAAAAAAAAAAAAAAAAAAAATTAACCACTTCATTCTTCTTAGCCCTTCAAGCCCCCGCACCGTGTTTTCTGACATATCATCTTGTTTTCATCCTTTCTCTTCGGTTTAATTCCAGAGGGTACAGAGAAGGTGTAAGTTACAGGTAAAGGAGAGTAAGTGCACTGTGAGTGGGTGCTGATGAAATATCACAACAGGTTCTCATTCTGACAACTCACACTAGGCCATGCTTCCCCGGAATATTTATGGAACTAAGTGGAAAAAAGGATCTTTAGCAAGGATCCAGCACCCTCAATGCAGGGAATGAAATGTGTTTATTATTAGAGCAATCCAGTTTCCATACAGCTACCAATATACACACACCCACATACCCTGTTCAGCCATACTGAAGAGTTTACTTGTAAATCCAGGCGAAGCTGATGCTGAGAGGTGGCCCGCTGTACTGATTTTGTAAAACCAGCAGGAAAACCTCTGCTCGGCCGACCACTTGATGTTTTAGTTGCAGCCACTAACATGTTAATCAAAAGAAGCAAATACATGTTTTTCCCTTGAGAAAACATGGATAGTGGTGTAACGGAAATTACCTTGAATTATTCCTCCTCAAGTATCTATCCAATCTAGATAGATGGATTATCTGATTGCACCAGGAGATGCAGACCTGGCAGTGGCTACTTCTATTGCAGCATCTTTAAAGGAATCAGATCTTTGGATTTCCATTTTCCCATTTTTATTCTTATTTTCTCCCTGCTAAAAAACAGTTTGCAGAGGCACTTGAAAGTGATATAAACTCCATAGTAGATAATAGTTGTACATGAACATCGTATCTTTTATCATATAGTCCCCTATGTAATTAGGTGATAGCTTGAGCCTAGCACAGGTGGCGCTGCTGAGCCATCTCGGAAATGACCACATCTGAACTGGGCGCAGTGGTTCATGCCTGTAATCCCCACACTTCGGGAGGCCAAGATGGGTGGATTGCTTGAGCTCAGGAGTTCGAGACCAGCCTGGGCAACATGACGAAACCTCGTCTCTACAAAAAATATAAAAATTAGCTGTGTGTGGTGGTGCTCACCTGTGGTCCCAGCTACCTGGGGGGCTGAGATGAGCAAAAAAAAAAAAGAAAAAAAAAAAAAGAAGAAGAAGAAATTACCATATCTGTATGTCTATACATAGGTATGTGGATTTATCACAGTGCTGGTACAAGTACTTTTGTCATTGATGTTTATTAAGCTTTTTATGCTCCAGGCACTATGCAAAATTGTAGGGCATTATCTCCTCTAATCCTCAGAATCTTATGCAGTAGGGCCGGTGTTGCTATTACTCCATTTTATAGATGAGGAAACTTAGGCTTGGGGTGTTTAAGTAACTTCTATGAAGTCACACAGTAAGTGCTAGAGCCAAGAGGCAAAGTAAGCCTGGATGCTTCCAAGCCGTAGCTCTTAACCACTATGCTATACTGCTCAAAAATATTTTTAGAACTGAATGAAGACATCTAAGGAAAAGGAAAACGTGGTCCCTAATGGTCTTTTGTGATAACAATATGAAACCTTTCGTCTCTAAAGTGTCATGGAAGTGAAACTTGAAAGGCTCTGTTCTTCATCTTCTACTTATTAATGGGCAAAATGTCTTCGTAATTTATGGCATGTGTCCCAAAGGTGCAAAGGTGGCAAGGTGGCCTTTTTTTTTTTTTTTTTTTTTTTTTTACTAATACTAGGTCCTGCTTCCAAGCCTCCTATTTCTTCACTTCCCTGTGTACCAGGGTTTACCTGCTGCTTAACCCACCCACCCCACTATACGTGTCTGTAGTAGACCCACCAACATTCACATGGCCACTTCTGCTGAAAGTACCTCCCAGGATAGAATAGGGTCACAGACCCCCAATTGTATAAGCCTTTGGCTTCTTGATGTCTCTGCGAGTTACGGTTATGGGAGTTGGTCTTTGGTGAGATTAGTGGTGAGATCAGTGGGTGGCACCTAGGGTGATTTATTGAATAGTATGGGGTGAGGCTGAAGAGCAAACATCCACGTAAGTGTTGTCTGTTTTGGAGTTTGAAAAGTTGTCACCCTAATAAACAAACTACTTAATTGAACAGCCCTTGCTTGGCGTGATCAAAGAAAAGACCTAGACTTTGCTATCAGTAGGCTCTGGGTTCCAGGCCTGGCTTGTCACTTACGATGATGATGATGATGATGATTTTTTATTTTTTTGAGATGGAGTTTCACTCTTGTTGCCCAGGCTGGAGTGCAATGGCACAATCTCGGCTCGCCACAACCTCCGCCTCCCGGGTTCAAGCGATTCTCGTCTCAGCCTCTTGAGTAGCTGGGATTACAGGCGCCCGCCAGTACGCCTGGCTAATTTTTGGTATTTTTAGTAGAAACGGGGTTTCACCATGTTGCCCAGACTGGTCTCGAACTCCTGACCTCAGGTGATCCACCCGCCTTGGCCTCCCAAAGTGCGGGGATTACAGGCGTGAACCATCGCGCCCGGCCAGCTCGTCGCTTATTATGCAAGTTGTATAACATTGCTGAATCCCAAGTTTTTAGTCTTTAAAATGAGAATTTAAATGTCGCCCTTATTTTGATTGCTGGGAAGTTTAAATGAAACAGTGTATGTGCCTGTCACATAGTAGTTGACAATAAATGATAGTTTCTTTTCCTTTTCCCTTAAGTAAGTTTTTTTTCCCTCTAGCCTATAAGCTCCTTAAAGAAGATAGAGATTTTCTTTTCTCACTCATTTCCATATTCTCAGCCCTTAGCAGTGCCAGGCACATATTTGCTGAATGAAAGAAAAATCTTTTACAAAGGTCTTCAGATCATTCATTCACCAGACAATTGTTGAGTATCTACAGTGTATCAGGCACTGTTCTTGGAGCAGGGCAGTCTTAAAAAACACACACAAACATAGTCTGTGTCCCCTTTTTTAGTCTAACTGGGAGAGAAACATTACATAGATAATTAGAGCAATGAACAACTTTGATCCTTGAGATGGGATTTAAATTTTAAGAGATAGGTGACATTTGGTGTCAAGTCTGTCCAGGTATACTTGATATTGTTTTTGATCAGGTACAAGAAACGGCAATATACTGTTATCTATAACTGGTTCTGAAAGATCTGAAAGAGGTGTTTCTAAAGTATTTTTGAGGAATGGTGCTGCTTTTTTGGAATAAGTATAAATACATTGTAAAGTATCTATTTCGAGAGGGAACAGACTTGATGGGATGGGATCATAGTAGGTAAGGTGTTCCAGGAACTTGGAACATACTGGAATAAGGCTTAAACACAAGTCACAGAACTGGGTGATAGGGCGGTGAGCGCATCTACTGGAGAGGAGATGGGGCAGGGCTGGCAGCTTGTAGCAAGATTTTTATGTAGACAGTTAGACTTCAAACTTCATCAGTAAGTCAGTAGATGGCCCTAGGTGGAAACACAGGACAAAAGATGAATTTGTGTTGGCACTAGAAATACTTTGAGCTCATCTAATGAGGCTCATTCATTCATTTGGTAAATACTTCACGAGTGTCCAGTGCAAGCTCTGTTCTAGTTGTAAGGGATATGGCAGTGAACAAGGCAGACAAGGTCCCTGTGCCTGCAGAGTTTTGATGATAACCTTCCCCCCTGGGTGTGTGGGAGGGCCTGGGGCTCCTGTGTGGTTTGGGGGTCTGAGAGGTGGATGAAGGTACAGTAGGCCCACAGTCGTGGAAATCAAAGTCCAAGCTCCAGTGAACCATCAATTAAGAAACAAGGGATTGTGAAGAACAAGACCTAGATCCAGACTGAAGGGAAGGATTTGCTGAGGAGTTCAGGCCAGCATGGGCTGGGGTGACTTGGCCTGGAACTCTACAACAGTCAGGACAGGGAGTCCTGAATAGGGGCACCTGCAGCTGAGTCCATGGATGGGGAGGGACCTGTGTAAGGCACTGAATTTAGACTCTGCACGCAGTTCTAAGAGGTGTTCTCAACACGTTTATGCAACTAAAAAGTGTTTATTAACAGTGTTTTGAAACAAGTGGGATTTTTGTTGAGGTTGTAGGATAATTCAGGGTCATATGGAGATTTTTATTCTATCAGTATTTGCCCTGTCATGTAGATGAGACACGTTAGAGGCAAGCCTCTGAAAATTAGATTGATTTATTTTTCTAGTCTGAACCGAGGAAAATAACTACTTGTCTTCTATCTCCTGGTGCTCTAATATATGTAAAATGTTGTCTTATGGTGAGACAATGCATATTAATTTTTTAGGCACTTGATGGAAGAAGTGGATGAGGGAAGCAGCATCGGTCTTTGAACCTAGGTCAGAAAGAAATGGAAGCCATGGTGTGAGAATAATGCATCATGGTTTGTATGGCCTTTTTCATGTATTTTAACTCAACTGATTTTCTCAGGGCCTCATCAGTCAGTCAACGCAGTTTTCTCCATCTCATAGCCAAGGAGACTGAGACTCAGATCTGCCCCTGCCCACTTTTTTTGTAGTTTTAGGGGGAAGCATAAATGTGGAGGAAGTAAATGAGTGTGTTTGTTCAGGCTTAGACTTTTGTTATTTTTTAGCCTTGCAGGGAAGGGGAGGAAAGCCAATAACGATGGCTAGAATTGGAGATAGAATGAATGCAAGTTGCATTAAACTGTAAGGTTAGTCTCGGTAAGAGGTTGTTTATATGGTGGTGTCTTGGGTGTATCTTACCATGTAGCATTCTTCGTTTTAAGAAGGATTCCTTCCGGTGCAACATCAGTCACAGCATAGAAAGCCTATGCTGCTCTGCTAGTTTGCTTGCTTGCTTGCTTGCTTGCTTGCTTTCTCCTTCCTTCCTTCCTTCCTTCCCTCCCTCCCTCCTTCCCTCCTTCCCTCCTTCCTTCCTCTCTCTTTCTCTTTCTCTCTCTCTCTGTTTTTTGTTTGTTTTTGCTTTTTTTTTTTTTTTTTTTTTAAATTTGAGACAGGGTCTTGCTCAGTCAGCCAGGCTGGAGTGCAGTGGCGCAGTCATGGCTCACCAGCCTTGCACTTCTTGGGCTCAAGTGATCCTCCCACCTCAGCCTCCCAAGTAGCTGGAATGTACCACCATGCCCGACTAATTTTTAATTTTTTTTAATGGAGACGGTTTTGCCCTGTTGCCCAGACTCATCTCAAACTCCTGGGCTCAAGTGATCCTCCTGCCTCTGCCTCCCAAAGTGCTGAGATTACAAGTGTGACCCACTGCGCCTCTGCCCTGTGCCACTTTTCCACAGCTGCTTTACCTACAGCCTGGGAGTCAGGCCAGCAAATGACGACACCCCAGGCACAGACATGCTCTCTAGGAACTTCGAGTCAGGTATTTCACTTTGTAAAGAACTTCCATTTTAATTCTATTTTCTCCTAGTTAGAGACTCATCTTTCTTCTGAGGGGTGCAAATGATTCTTTGGAGAAGTTTAAACCTGTTTTACGGTTCAAACTCAAGATGGTAGAAACAAGTCATATCCAAAAGAGTGCCCCGAGCTCTAAGAGTTGTGGCTGCGCAACGTTTTTTAGGTGTCTCCGAAGTGTTATGGCCAAGTTCAGGATTGACCCAGATGAGGAGAGGTTGCACTGCATAGTGATGATTTGTGTTGGGGAGGAGAGCTGAAACTTTGCAAAGTGGCGTCCTGAACCAACTTGTTTTTCAGCTTCTAGGGAAATTTGTTAGGTAATTTTTAAAAAAAGAGAGAGAGAGACAGAGAAGACTTAATTTGATGGAGCCTAAACTCCACTGTCTTCTTTCTGCTGAGTGCTAAGGGGCTCATGGTCTCTGAGGACAGAGGGCAGGAAAACACCTTCATGCCCTGTGTCCTCTGTAAGGGGCCTCTAGTATGAGGGACTCTGATGACTATTGCTGTTGGGGAAAAGAAGGAAAAGGAACAGGGGTCAACTTCTGTCATCATCTCTCCAGAGTTTATGATGTTTCTGAAAGGATGGGGAATAGTGCGTGGCCCCCACTCATCCCTGTGAGGTGCTGCCCAGGTATCCAACCTGCAGTGCACATGCTCGCCACTGGCACTGGGGATGGTGAGTGCAGCAGAGAGATGGGATTCTTAATTTATTCAATTTTAATTAAAAAACACAGTTCAGTTGTTAAAAACCTATTTAAGTGTGTTTGGAATAGCTTGGATATGTGAATTTACCTTTTCAACTGTGAATTTTATGAACTCTAAATACAGATCAAGTATTTCCAGCAAAAATTTAGTGTCGGATTTGAAATGTGCTCTAATGGAAACTAGACACCAGATTTCGAAGACTTAGTATGAAAAAAACATAAAATACCTCAGTAATTATCTGTATTGACTATACATTGAAAGAATATTTTGGCCACATTGAGTTAGGTGTCCTATGTTATTTAGATGCATTTTACCCATCTCTTGTTTTTCATGTAGCTACCAGAAAATGTTAAATTACCTATGGGGCTCCCCTTATATTTCTGTGGGACAGTGCGAGTCTAGACAGTGCCTTACGGGATCCATCAGAAGCATTATTGGACTTTCTAGGGAAAGTTGCTGGACTTCAAAAGTTAGAGTCATAATTTTTCCCGTTGTGTTAACAAGTTGCTTTATGTGGATGGGTTTATGACAATTGAGGGTTGGAAAATAGGTTTTAATAAGAGTAAGTTAATTGAGAGGACAGCTTTACCTCTGTTAATCAGAATGATTTTAAAATGCATTTTCACCCACTCAGAAACCACTGATTCTCATGGGAACAAAAAACTACATTCGTGCGTAGTACGAATTTGTGCCTGCTGGGTCCTTGTACCTTTACGCCAGGCAGAAATCTCCGTAATCGTCAGTGTAGATTTCATTTCCTTGTGGCAAGGAATATAAAGTAATACAACCAAAGGGGAATTCCACTGCATGAAAGGAAATATTAGTGCTCGTCTAGCTCTTGTTTCAACCCTATAAGCTCCAAGTGATTTTCAGAGTCCCTCCTTCAACTTTTTTGTTAAACTTTCCAGATTTTCCTATTTATAGATTTCAGTTGTTGGCAGCTACATGTTGGAACCGTTGTTGAAGCCCCTAGTAAGACTTGATGCTGTAGCACGCTTTCACAGCTTGGTTTGCAAGTTGCTTTCTAAAGATGCAAAGAGAATTACTACCCACTCTAGTAGTTTGAACAACCCAGTGAATTTCAGATATTAAAGCCATATTCATGCCACTGTTCTCCTAATTCTATCACTGTTTAGAATTGCATTTTGTCTAAAGGAAGGATAGATAGAATACTACTAATAATATCAAGATGCTCAGAAACTGTTGAGAATTTTTTTTACAGGAAGAACTTAAATTTCCAGAGGCTTTTAAAAAAAAATTTATTAAGGAAGGAGTAAATAAATACGCCGGGTTCTTGAGTAAACTACTTTTACCCTTCAGAACCACTTTGTACGTAGACTTTATCATGATGGCCAAGAGTTTTTAAAATACTATAGGCAGAGGGTATACTCTAGAGAAAGAAGACAACATTGGGTTTAGGACTGCTAGCCCCATCCAGAGCAGTTATGTGGTTCATTCAGGGATCTTCTTAGCCCTTCAACCTCAATTTCTACATCTGTGAGGTAGGTTTTGTGCTAGTTCTAGTGACATGACTCGTGGGTGTATTAGGAGGATATAGCAGCATGTAATTGAAGGGCTTTTATCTTGGAAAAGCCTTAGTAGGCTCAAGGTTTCTAGTTGTTTAGGGTTCTAAGATTTTACTAACTAGTCAGCTGCTTGGAGTTCAAGGCATTTCTTCAGATTATAATGAGTTGATAGTGCAGTGTGCAAAAATAAAGACCGAACCATGGTAAGTAGCAAGGTTACTGTAAGGAAAAAAATGTGTCCCACTGGCCCCTTTAAAATGGCACAGGTGCATCTCTGTAGCAACCTTGACAGCCATCATGTGGGATCATTCCCCTCACCCAGGGAACAGTGGTTCCCCAATCTCCAATCTCTCCATTCTCCAGCATGAGAAAGTGGTCTGGAGCTTGATCACATGAAGATGGACAGACACAGCCTTTTGGATGCGAGAGAGGGAAGGGAATGCAGGCCAAAAGTGGGGTGGGTTTTCCTTTCCTCTTCCTTGTTTTTTATTAACCTTGTCTTGCTCCTGCCACACACAAGTGCAGCCAGTGCTCAGGACACTGCTCCGTGTGGAGCTCCGGAAAGTGAAGCTGAGAAGCCTTCCTTGGGGTGGACATGGGGGGAGCTGCAGAGGCAATAGGGAGAAAATAACAACCATGGCTCAGGCACTGCTTGGAGCAGTTGTTCATATGTAGGTCAGGTAGTCATCATTCAGGAACTTCCTGTATTACACAAATAATCTCTATTTTATGGTTAAAGGTAGGACAGTGATAATTTACTCAGGAGGGAAGGACAATTAGCAAATTGATTAATAAGGTTTCTAAAACCTATTGTGAAAGAGAATCCTTTAACATATGTCTTGATTTATTCTGCTTATTTATGTCTTGATTTAAGACAGTGATTCGCAACTTTAGCTCTGCATATTGCAATCACCTGGGAGCTTTAACAGCGTTCATGCCTGGCTCCCATCCCTGGAGATTTACTTGGCTATTGGGATTGTGTTTTAAAGTTTCTCCAGGTGATTCTAATACACAGATAATAGCCAGAATGCCTGATTTAAAATGTTTCCTGAATTGTTAGCTGATCTTGAGTGCATATTTTCTATGTACTGTTGCACACTAATAGTTTTAATGAAGGCACAGAATCTTATGTAAAATAAACTGTTAATTGGTCTTAACTACAGGGCTACAAGAGTTTCCTTCTTATTTCAAGCTGCTTAATATTCCGTTAATCACTGTTGTCATGCACACACACTTCTGTATTCCATTCTCATTCATTTACTTTTTAGAATGGTATTAATGCTGGTGGCATTTGCAGGGTAGTAGTCACCTTGTCAGTAGAACTTGCTTTAGTAATTAGTTGTCAGAAACAAAACTCCCCAGACTTTCTACCCATGACCACAATGAAGGGAATGATGCCTTTTCTGAGTCCCTATTCCTAAGAATCAGGAAATTTCTATGATATTTGACAAGTATAGGTAGAAATTACTTGCCAAGGTGATTATGACTTCTGGAAAAAATTTTTTTAAAGGAAACACAGGTGTGTAACACTCCTAATCAGTATATAAGATTGTTTGTATGTTACTTTTTCGAGTTATAAAAGGAAGAGGATAAATTCTGCCTCCTTCCCCAGTTACTGTCAATCTTCAGTCTTCTTTTGAATTAAGTTAGTTTCCCATTTTACAACATAAAGACAAGTTTAATTCTTAAGGCTTACATAAAAAAGTAATGTTTAATTTGGGATTTCTCAAATTCTTCATCATAATAACACCTTGCATTAGTAGAGAACCTTTGTTGCAAGAAGATCAAAATATTTTATAAGCTTCATCTCATTTTTCTTTTCTTTCTTTCTTTTTTTTTTTTTTTTTTGGAGACAGCATCTTGCTCTGTCGCCCTGGCTGGAGTGCAGTAGCACAATCACAGCTCACTGTAGCCTCAACCTCCTGGGCTCAAGTGATCCTTCCACCTCAGCCTCCCAAGTAGCTGGAACCACAGGCACATGCCACCATGCCTGGCTAATTTTTCATATTTTTTGTAGAGACGGGGTTTCGCCATGTTGCCCAGGCTGGTCTCGAACTACTGAGCTCGAGGGATCCTCTTGCCCTGGCCTCCCAAAGTATTGGGATTACAGGTGTGAGCCACTGCGCCAGACCTCTTTTATCTTTGAGATAATACCGTGTGACGACAAAGGCTGGGTATTGTTATCCGAATCTCTCACACAGCAACACTGAGGAGACATTGACTCATTTCTTTTACGTTGCTTTTTAAGTACAGTATTGTTTGGTTTTGTTGAAAATTATTTTGGTAGTAAACATTTTCCAGAGATATAAATCTTTTCCAGACTCATTTGCGCTTGTTACTGTAGGTAGAATTCATGAGGCTTTTCCTATTTCTGTTTATTTCGGAGCCTGAAGTGACCCAGGAATTATGTGATATATGTAGAGCGAGGGAATTTCTTCAGTTTGACTGTGGTCCTGGTTGTAACCCAGCCTTCTTCCTTACAGATGGGGGTGAGGGTTGGGGTATCCCTTAGAGCCTGGTGTGTCTTCATACAAACAGCTTTGCTGGGGCTGCCTAGAGCCTGGGCCAGCAGTGGGGTAGTATCAAGTACAGGGCATTATTCAGCGGTTCTCCACACTCTCCTCATTTGAATGAGAATATAAATCTTCTCCCCTGGCTCTCATGTCACATCTTTAAAACCTCAAGTTTCTTATTAGGCATGTGTGGTCCATTTAAGCTCTAGACATTTCGAAAAGATAAATCACAGGGCAAAACATCTTTCTAGTTTTGAAGGAGGTCTGAGTTGCAGCTCGCTGGGGTTGTGAGTCTGAGCCGTCGCTTTTCTTTCTCTTCCTTTTACAAGACTTCCAGGATATAGCCGTTAAAGAAGGACACAAAAAAGAGCAAAGCCCTCAGTGATGCTGTGGCACAAAGAAGAAAGCTACTTGAGGAGGAGGCGAAGGGTTTACGAAGAGGCAAAGAATGCAGGTGAAGGGAGGGAGGAGTTAATAGTTAAGGCTCCCTCCCCTCTTCCTGCCCTTATTTTTAACAGCAGGAACGAATTTCATATACACCTCCAGAGAGCCCAGTGCCGAGTTACGCTTCCTCGACGCCACTTCATGTTCCAGTGCCTCGAGCGCTCAGGATGGAGGAAGACTCGATCCGCCTGCCTGCGCACCTGCGTGAGTGTTCGTGACCCGAGAGGGACAGAGGATCTTTCTTTCTGCCTCATGCTCTCTCCAACAGGCTTGCAGCCAATTTACTGGAGCAGGGATGACGTAGCCCAGTGGCTCAAGTGGGCTGAAAATGAGTTTTCTTTAAGGCCAATTGACAGCAACACGTTTGAAATGAATGGCAAAGCTCTCCTGCTGCTGACCAAAGAGGACTTTCGCTATCGATCTCCTCATTCAGGTGAGAGTCTGGACTCTTGGCATATGCCCAACTTTCTCGATTTCCCTTTCCTTTTTCTTTCCAGGTGATGTGCTCTATGAACTCCTTCAGCATATTCTGAAGCAGAGGAAACCTCGGATTCTTTTTTCACCATTCTTCCACCCTGGAAACTCTATACACACACAGCCGGAGGTCATACTGCATCAGAACCATGAAGAAGGTACTGGAAGAGGTTTCTCTTTTCTTGCCTGAGGTCTGTGATTGTCTTTCCCTCTGCTCCACAGATAACTGTGTCCAGAGGACCCCCAGGCCATCCGTGGATAATGTGCACCATAACCCTCCCACCATTGAACTGTTGCACCGCTCCAGGTCACCTATCACGACAAATCACCGGCCTTCTCCTGACCCCGAGCAGCGGCCCCTCCGGTCCCCCCTGGACAACATGATCCGCCGCCTCTCCCCGGCTGAGAGAGCTCAGGGACCCAGGCCGCACCAGGAGAACAACCACCAGGAGTCCTACCCTCTGTCAGTGTCTCCCATGGAGAATAATCACTGCCCAGCGTCCTCCGAGTCCCACCCGAAGCCATCCAGCCCCCGGCAGGAGAGCACACGCGTGATCCAGCTGATGCCCAGCCCCATCATGCACCCTCTGATCCTGAACCCCCGGCACTCCGTGGATTTCAAACAGTCCAGGCTCTCCGAGGACGGGCTGCATAGGGAAGGGAAGCCCATCAACCTCTCTCATCGGGAAGACCTGGCTTACATGAACCACATCATGGTCTCTGTCTCCCCGCCTGAAGAGCACGCCATGCCCATTGGGAGAATAGCAGGTGAGTGAGTTCCCCTCTCGCCGCTCCAGCATCAACAGTGTTTTCTTGCCCTTTTCCTCTGTAGACTGTAGACTGCTTTGGGATTACGTCTATCAGTTGCTTTCTGACAGCCGGTACGAAAACTTCATCCGATGGGAGGACAAAGAATCCAAAATATTCCGGATAGTGGATCCCAACGGACTGGCTCGACTGTGGGGAAACCATAAGGTAAAAGGGCAGCAGATATCTGCTCCATAAACTTTTTTTCTCCCTTCCTCCTTTGAACAAACAGAACAGAACAAACATGACCTATGAGAAAATGTCCAGAGCCCTGCGCCACTACTACAAACTAAACATTATCAGGAAGGAGCCAGGACAAAGGCTTTTGTTCAGGTAGCACTTCCTTTTTCTCCTTTCCTTCTTTTATCTCTTACCTCCTCCACTTCTTCTTCCAAAGGTTTATGAAAACCCCAGATGAAATCATGAGTGGCCGAACAGACCGTCTGGAGCACCTAGAGTCCCAGGAGCTGGATGAACAAATATACCAAGAAGATGAATGCTGAAGGAACCAACAGTCCACCTCAGCGGGCCAGCAGCCCAGGGAACCCCTGCCCACCAGGATTGCTGGAAGTGTGACGGAGCAGGCGGGCTGAGGAGAGTGGAAAAGGAAGCGACCCAGAAATGGCAGGGACACTTCTCTTGCAGACCAAGAGGGACCCTGGAGCACCTTAGACAAACTACCCAGCACAGGCGGGGCTGGAATTCTGGCGGAGGGCATGAGCCTGGGACTCCATGTCACGTTTCCTTCTGATTTGGAATCTCTCCATCTGTAATTCCTCACCCTCACCCTTCCACCGTTGTTAGTATCATGGTGTTTTTGTTTTTGTTTTTGTTTTAAGAACCTGCAGTTTGACTCTTCATCGTTCATCTAGGGGAAGACATCTGATGTTGTTTTCCTATGGAAATATATATCTATTATATATATATTTTTTGCAAATCTCACAAAGTGCGGCAAGCCCAGCTGGTCAGGAAAGAGAATACTTGCAGAGGGGTTCAGGTTCCTCTTTTTCCTGCCACGTGGATCAGGTCTGTTCCTGTTACTGTTGGGTCTTGGCTGAAAAAAAAAAATGCTTTTAAAAAAGATAAAATGAAAAGGAGAGCTCTCTTTTTCTCTCTCTTGCTCTGTTCTTCCCTTGGTCCCCTCTGTCCTCCCGCCCTGCCTGCAGTTGAGATTCAGATGCCTTCTGACAGAGTTCAGCCTCTTGGAGAGTCTTGGGGATTGTTGGCACCTAAACAGAATCAGTGACCCGGGTGCTTTGTGGCCAGCAGCACAGAATCAAACCCGCATCCCAGCATTGGGCCACCCATCTGAGGGAGGCCAAAATCATCACAGATGCTGCTGTGCTGCAGACAGATACATGCTAGTCCAGAGAGCCGCCCCTGAGATGGCTGTGAGAACCATGTGTCTAAGGCGTAAGATAAGGATGGAAGGCTGTCCAAGTTATTTGGAAGGCCTCGGCAGCTTGGGATTAGCTTGGGAGCGCAGCGCTGCAAAGTGGAAAATATGAAAAGACCACACAGGCCCAGCAGTCCAGAAACTGGGCAAAAATATTCTGCAGTGGGGATTTATTTTTCCAAAGCAGGTAACAGAGGCTAGTGAGAAAGAAAAGCTCCTCTCTGCTCCATTCCAAAGGCCATCTTGTGGTCAGTTTCATGCCCTCACCTGATTTTTTTTTTTTTTTTTTTTTTTCAATTCCTAACCTTTTTTAAAGTTTCCTGGTCTCCACTGGACACAGAGCTTTGGAGACGGAGGATCCCAGAGGGCAGTCTCAGTTGCAATCAGTGTGTGCCCAGCCTGGGCAGACAGGAAATTCCTCGGATACATTATTTTTTCTTTCTTTCATAGCTGTGTCTCAGAAAGGACCCATTTGTGGCTCTTTTTCACCTCAAAATAAGATCGATGGTATCTTGTAAAATGAGGGTAGTGCCACTTCTTAGTATTTTTGAAAGCTGTTTTAGATTTTTTTTTTTTTTCCTTTTCTAGCCATCTAAATTGACTCTTCCAATATAGGTCTCAGAAATCCAATATTTGGAGTACAATTTCTTTTAATCCAGATTACACCTGCCTTACAAAGCACCCCCTCCTTGTTCCCCTCTGTTTCCTCTACTCAGTTGGGGGAGAAACTCACAGCTCCTCCGGGATACATATGTGCCCTCAGCAGCAGCTCCCAGGTGAAGTTACCAGACCCCTGGGCTTCTCCCCAGCTTTTTCTGAGTTGAGTCAGACATGTAGAGTTTGGGTCACACAGGCAAGAGGAATTTTCCCTCGGCCTTACTGACAAGGACACCAACCTAGGGTGCAAACAGATGGACTATGGTTCAAGGACACTGGAATTGAGGAGCTGATCAAGGCTCTCTTCAGCCTTGCTCTGTCCCTGCCTCTTATCAGAGCACAGGTAGACACACGGGCATAGCCAGCCCACTCCTACTGTCACAGGCGCCCCACCATTCAACCTTCCGGGAGGTCAGGGACCTTCTATATGAGGCGAGTGGGTCTCAGTCTGCTTGAATGGTGATGAGATTCTGCTGGATCTCAGCACGCTGCAGGTGTCTTTTGAGAGCATTCAGTAGGACATGGTGATCCCTATTTCAGCCTCTAAGATGACTGGTATTCTATCTGAAATGCAGAGATTAAGCCAAATACCTGATGTATTGTGAAAGCCACTGATTTTAAGAATGGAGAGAAAGGGATTTTTTACTGCATCCCTCTGTATGAATATGAAATCAGAGACCAGGGCATGATGTTGCTAGGATTAGAGCCTCTCAGTCTGGCCTCTTCACCCAAGTGCAAGAACTCAGTCTCTTACTGTTCAAAGAATCTTAACAGTTGAATTATGGAGGGAAATTCCCTTTTGCCCCAAGCATTTCTATATTTAAAGCAATATCCCAGGAGAATATGTTAGACTTAGGATGATACCTTCAGCCACTTGAAGAAGAAATAGAAGGCGCTCATTCCAATATAGTCTTTATTTCCCATTCAGATACAGGTTGAGCATCCCTAATCTGAACAGTTAAAACCCCCAAATGCCCCAAAATCCAAACCTTCCTGAACGCTATGACACCATGAGTGGAAAATTCCACACCTAACAAACACATTTGCTTTCTTATGGTTCAATGTACACAAACTGTTTTATATAGAAAATGATTTCAAATATCATAAAATTACCTTCAGGCTATGTGTATAAAGTATATATGAGCCATAAATGAATTTTGTGTTTAGACTTTGTGTCCATCCCCAAGATCTCTCATTTTATATATATATATATATATATATATATATATATATATATATATATATACACACACACACACATACACAAATATTCCAGGATACAAAAAAAAACATTTAAAAATCCGAGACCCAGAACACTTCTGGTCCCAAGCATTTCAGATAAGGGATATCAATCTGTACTACCAATAAGGATTTCGTAATTCCCCTAACTGCAAATGTCCTCTTCATTTGTTCTTTATGAGAAAACCCGGGTAGTGCCAGCACCTGGATACAGTATTTACACCCTGCAGACCCTAAAGATTTCAGATTCAGTTAGCAAACCTTGATGAAGCACCTGCTGGACACTGAGGGACCCAAAGCTCAATCAGCCATAATCCCTGCTTTCAGAGTTTATATTGTACCTGCCTAATCCACCCGGCGTGACTCATTTCAACACTAAGTACTAGGGGTGTTGTCAGGAGACAAATCTGAAGTCAGGAGAGGAAAATGCAAAGGAGCCCTGCCGTGTGATGGATGTGCATTCTCACTTGGGTCTTGAAGTTCTCATTCCTACATCTCAAGCTAGCCAGGCAGTCTCCTCTCTATCAGAAGAAAGCACTGGTAATTGGCTAGACTGGCTATGTTGAAGGTAACATGAACTCTAAGATCTTGACCCAGGGCGACTTGGTTTTGCTTAAGGTGGCATCACCAATGTTCCAAATCCTTTAGGGAGATGAGGGTATCCCCACAGAAAAAGAGGAATAATAGACCAATGGATTTTCTCCTTTCACCAGTATGTTTGGAACCCTCTGATCCAATGTCTTTTGATACTGATCTCTTGTCCAAATGAGAATGTCGCTTTAGCTGAAATTCAAATGGCTGTGACAATTTACCGAAATGATGAAGTAACCACCATTCCCACCTTTCACTGCCTAGGCTCCAAGTCTGAATACATTTTTGAAATAGGAACTCCCTTTTGCAAAAAAGAAACCTGGGTGTCAGGGAGGTGAAGTGACTTGCCCTAGGAGCAGACAGCATGCCAAGAATGGAATTAGGCTCAGGATCCAGCCTGGGCTCACCCTGTGTGGCTCATTCCCACCCAGGAAACTGAAGATAAAAGATTTGGGAAAACACACCAAGAAAAAGGGGCAGTTTTCTTTGCCCAAGCATTTGGTGCTAGTTAGAGGCTGTTCACTCTCTCCTGCTCCTCTTCGGAGTAGAAATAAAGGCTGTGACACAAGGAAGCCAGTGGGGTGGGAGGGAGGCACCATAATCCCTCCCTAAAACCCACAGAAGACTAACCTGATACTCTTTTGACCCAACTGCATCAACACTAAACAGCTGCAGACCCCCTGAATCTTTCACACATGCCAAGTGAACATTCTTGATGATTTCTCTTTGTGACCGCAACCACCTGCAAACCAGAACGACTCTAGAATTTCCTTCCCCGCCCCCCTTTTTGTTTAGTTTCTAATCTCTTGTTTATGAGGTGTGGGGTTTATAAGGGACTGAATCAAATGAATGTAACAAAAAAGAAAAAAAAAACAAAAAAAAATGCCTTTTCTCAGGGCCAGTGAGTTGCAAATAATTTTTAAAGAAAAGCCTATAATTACATCATCTCAATAAATTTTTTATAAAAAAAAAAAAACCATGAA